CTAAAAATATAAAAGCCTAGCATGGTGGCGCGCGCCTGTAGTCCCAGTTACTTGGGAGGCTGAGGCAGAACTGCTTAACTCGGGACGCGGAGGTTGCCATTAACCGATGTCGAGCCACTGCATTCCAGCCTGGGTGACAGAACGAGGCTCGGTCTCAAAAAAGAAAAAAGAAACACTAATGGAAATATTGGTGACACTGCGGAATGCAGGCACTTAAGCACGTGGACTACCACCGACAGCCTTTCATGAGAGCGGACGGCTGATGGAGGCTCGGGTCACGGCCCTTAACAATAGCTTACTCGGGTGACTCGGCATGTGCCACCATCAGAGCGGTTGGCATTCATCATTACTCTCAGATGTCCCTACCAACACAGGCTTCATCAGAGGCAGGGCACGAGAGCCGAGGCTTCTCCGCAGTTCTACTCTAACATAGTCGCAGCTTAGGTCACGCATGCACCATATGTGCAATCCCCCACCATCCTCAACTTGTAGGCCCTGCAAAGGCGCGCGACTGGCTTAGAAGTCCCAGTCAATTCAGGGTGACCTTAGCAGACAAAGGCTGGAGCGCCCCAAAACCCGCAACATTCGCAAAGATAAAACATACCTCACAGGAGTCGACTCCTACCTCGAAAAGACAGTATGGTGCCTGGGCTCCTGTATATAAGAGTTCTTTTGATGACGTCACGACGCACGCTCCCGGCAGCGTCCGCTTCGGCTCCTCCCCCTAACCTCCCTCAATCTTCCTCTCATCCAGTATCACCTTCTTCCCACCCCTTAAGTCCGCCCCTTTTCCCCGCCCTTCCTCGCCATTGTGGGCAGAGACATGACCGTCCACGTGATGCCGTGCTCCCGCCCTCCTCCCGACTGAGGAGGAAGAGCAGAGAGGGGAGGGGGCGCGAGGCAAGGAAAGCTCTGGGGATGGGGGAAGGGGGGGCGGTGTAAGGCTGAGTGATTTCCTTCCGGCACGTCGCCCGCTCCGTGGGAGGGGGTGGGGGATTTCACTTCCGGGACGGTGTTCCGGCCCATTCCGGCCCATTTCCACCCCCGGAGGTAGGTGCTGCTCCTTGACTGGACTCGGGCCCCCCCATGCCGTTCCCAATTCTCCCTTTTACAGCTCTCACCCCTCCAGTGCCGACGGTAGCGAAAGACTTTCCTCCAGGGGCTTCCTCACTGGGGAATTGCCGGAAAGAGCAAACAAAAAAGGCGCTGGTGTAGGCTCCAAAATAAACACATCTGAATTCATGATGGCATCGACAGAGGCTCTTATTGGATTAAAAGTTTCAAAACAAACAATAACGCTTTGGAAAAAGGTCAGATTGGCTAAAGTTGATTGTTGAAAACAATTAATGAGAATATGGTTTCTTTTTTCAGCAGGGTTGAATGCACCCTCAGGCACGACCATGGAGAAAGGTGGGAACATACAATTGGAGATTCCTGACTTCAGCAACTCTGTCCTGAGCCATCTAAACCAGTTGCGCATGCAGGGCCGTCTCTGTGATATTGTGGTCAATGTGCAAGGACAAGCTTTTCGGGCTCACAAAGTGGTGCTGGCTGCCAGCTCCCCCTATTTCCGGGATCACATGTCCTTGAATGAGATGAGTACAGTCTCCATTTCAGTCATCAAGAACCCTACTGTTTTTGAACAGCTCCTTTCTTTCTGTTACACAGGGCGGATATGCCTGCAACTGGCAGATATCATCAGCTACCTAACAGCTGCCAGTTTTCTGCAAATGCAGCATATTATAGACAAATGTACACAGATCCTGGAGGGCATTCATTTCAAAATTAATGTGGCTGAGGTTGAAGCAGAATTAAGTCAAACAAGGACAAAGCATCAAGAGAGACCTCCAGAGTCTCACAGGGTTACACCAAATCTCAACCGCTCCCTTAGCCCACGACATAATACCCCAAAGGGAAACCGGCGAGGTCAGGTTAGTGCTGTGCTGGATATCAGAGAGCTAAGTCCTCCTGAGGAGTCCACCAGCCCTCAGATCATTGAACCAAGTTCTGATGTAGAGAGCCGGGAGCCCATTCTTCGGATCAACCGAGCAGGACAGTGGTATGTGGAGACAGGAGTGGCGGACCGTGGGGGTCGGAGTGATGATGAAGTTAGAGTTCTTGGAGCAGTACACATCAAAACTGAAAATCTGGAGGAGTGGCTTGGGCCTGAGAATCAGCCTTCTGGAGAAGATGGGAGTAGTGCAGAGGAAGTAACAGCCATGGTGATTGATACCACAGGCCATGGTTCTGTAGGACAGGAAAATTATACTTTAGGGTCTTCAGGAGCCAAGGTGGCTCGGCCAACAAGCAGTGAAGTTGACAGGTAGGTTTGGTTTGGTTTGGTTTTCCCATGTATATTAGTCCCCTTTATGTTCCTCTTCCAACAGATTTAGCCCCTCCGGCAGTGTTGTTCCCTTGACAGAGAGACACAGAGCCAGAAGTGAGTCTCCTGGGAGAATGGATGAGCCTAAGCAACCCAGCTCCCAGGTATGGAGTTGTGGATTTAGAACTGCTTTGGTGGTTGGAGGAATTGCTACTGTGTATGAATAGAAAATAATGAAAAAGAAAAGATGTAGGAGAGGTAACAATGGCCCTGTTAAAGAAATACTGTATTTTTTTTCCCTGAGGGTAGCAGAAGTTTAATATTAAAATTATACAGAGACATCACCAGAAAGGAAAATTGCAGACTGGTATTTCTACCAAGCATAGATGCAAATATTTTGAAAAGAACATTAACAAATTAACACTGATAGCTGGTTTAACATTTTAAAATTAATCATTGTAATCTGTTTCATTAATAAGGAAAAAGTGATAAATTACATGTGGCAATTTTGATAAATACAGAAAAGAACAATTGGCTAAAACTCTTAGCAAACTAGAAATACAAGGGAACTGGCCGGGCGCAGTGGCTCGCGCCTGTAATCCCAGCACTTTGGGAGGCCGAGGCAGGTGGATCACCTGAGGTCCGGAGTTCGAGACCAGCTTGACCAACATGGAGAAAACCCGTCTCTACTAAAAATACAAAATTACCCAGGCATGGTGGCACGTGCCCGTGATCCCAACTACTCCAGAGGCTGAGGCAGGACAATGGCTTGAACCCGGGAGGCGGAGGTTGCTGTGAGCCGAGATCACACCATTGCACTCCAGCCTGGGCCACAAGAGTGAAACTCCGTCTCAAAAAAAAAAAAAAAAAAGAAATACAAGGGAACTTTCTTAATCTGATTGAAAGTATCTATCTAAAAAATCTATAGAAAACATCTTTTTTTTTTTTTTGAGACGGAGTCTCGAGTCTCACCCTGTCGCCCAGGCTGGAGTGCATGGAGTGCAGTGGTGCAATCTCGGCTCACTGCAAGCTCCACCTCCCGGGTTCACGCCATTCTCCTGCCTCAGCCTCCCAAGTAGCTGGGACTACAGGCACCTGCCACCACGCCCGGCTAATTATTTGTATTTTTGAGTAGAGACGGGGTTTCACCGTGTTAGCCAGGGTGGTTTCGATCTCCTGACCTCATGATCCGCCTGCCTCGGCCTCCCAAAATGCTGGGATTACAGGTGTGAGCCACTGCACCCAGCCACTGCACCCAGCCCAGAAAACATCTTAATAGTAAATTATTGAAAGCTTCCTTCGTGTGATTGGGAATGAGACAGAATGTCTGCTACCACCACTTCTACCCAGCTTTTTATTTGTAGTCCTAGTCAATGCAATAAAGCAAGAAATACAAATTTATAGCATAAGGATGACAAAGCAAGAAATAGAACTTTTGTTATTAGTAGACAGCCTGACTTGTTATGTAAAAAATGCAAAGTTAAATACTGTATTTGATTACTTTTTTTTTAAAATTCTTGCTTGTGGGCGTGCAGGAAAATACACTTTCGATGTCAGCAGAGTTTGGGAAATATAAAAAAGTAAGATTGTGGAACTCTTTCCTGATTATAATAACCACACTGTAGACCTGATAGTAATAAAAAATAATCCCAGAAAACCACATACAGGTAATTTGCAGGTAATTTAGGACCTGGAATCGAAAGTCTGATTATTATGTGTGTGTGTGTGTGTGTGTGTGTGTGTGTGTGTGTGTGTGTGCACGTGTGTACTGTATATACTATATGTAGTATACACACACTATGTATACTATAGTATGCACACACTATATATACTATATATACTATGCGTAGTATACACACACACACAGTTATGAAGTTACTAATTTGTAGCATTTTATTTATATATATATGTGTGCATATATATATATATTTTTTTTTTTTTTTGAGGCAGTCTTGCTCTGTCACCCAGGCTGGAGTGCAGTGGTGTGATCTCGGCTCGCTGCAATCTCTGCCTCCTGGGTTCAAACGGTTCTCCTGCCTCAACCTCCTGAGTAGCTGGGATTACAGGCGCCCGCCAGCACACCTAGCTAATTTTTGTATTTTTAGTAGATAGCAGGGTTTCACCATGTGGGCCAGGCTGGTCTTGAACTCCTGAACTCAGGTGATCCACCCACCTCAGCCTCCGAAAGTGCTGGGATTGCAGATGTGAGCCACCGCGCCCGGCCTGCATTATATATTTGTAAACAAATTGCTTATGCTTTTTTTTTTCTGAGACAGGGTCTCACTCTGGTTGACCAGGTTGCATTGCACTGGTGCGATCTCAACTCACTTTAGCCTCAACCTCCTAGGTTCAGGTGATTCTCTCCCCTCAGCCTCCTGAGTAGCTGGAACCACAGATGCGCACTACCATGCCCAGCTGATTTTTTTGTGTGTTTTTAGTGGAAATGGCGTTGCACCAGTTTGCCCAGGCTGGTCTCAAACTCTTGGACTCAAGCAATCTGCCTGCCTCAGCCTCCCAATTTGCTGGGATTACAGGCGTGAGCCACTGTGCCCAGCTGCTTACACATTTTTATGTGTGTTTGCTATTTCATGTACTGTATCTTGTCATTTATTTTCTTCCTGAATATTTTGTTAGACTAACACATTCTAGAAAGGATAGGAATGATGGGTTTTTTTCTATTTTCTTTGCAACTCTCCTTAGCAACTAGTATGAGTTTGCTCATTTTTTTTTTCTCACAGGTCTGATTGAATGATTTTTTTTAAAGCTCATGAACTCACCAAGTAGAAGACAATAAATTGTGAACATTTTTGCCTTTAAAAAGTAAACACTGTTGAATTAAGATTACATAGCTCATGTTTCTAGCCTCTGCATTACACTGATAGTATCTTGTCTAATTTTTAACTAAACCACTGAATTATTATTACTTTTTTTTTTAGATGGAGTCTGGCTCTGTCATCCAGGCTGGAGTGCAGTGGCGCAGCCTTGGCTCACTGCAACCTCCACCTCTCTGGTTCGAGCAATTCTCCTGTCTCAGCTTCCCGAGTAGCTGGGACTACAGGTGCATGCTACCACGCCCAGCTAATTTTTGTATTTTTAGTAGAGACAGGGTTTCACCATATTGGTCAGGCTGGTCTCAAACTCCTGACCTCAGGTAATCCAACCGCCTCAGCCTCCCGAAGTGCTGGGATTACAGACATGAGCCACCGTACCCAGCCTAAACCACTGAATATTTATTGTGTGCATGGTATAGTAATAGCCGTAAGACATTGTTACAAACTGTGTTTTTTAGTTTTGATAAGATGTTAGAGAAAATATTAGGAGCTTGGAGGAAAGGTAATTTGGCTCATATTATTAGGGCCCTTTTTCTCCTCATCTCTCAAATATGGTATGATAGCAATGCAGAGGAGGCTGTTGAGCAGATATAGGCGTGTGTCACTAATTGACAGTATATTCTGAGAAATGCTAGACCATTTTGTCATTGTGCAAATATAGAGTATATTTACACAAATTTAGATGGTATAACCTACTGCACACCTAGTTCATATGATATATCCCGTTCCTCCTAGGCTGCAAACCTGTATAGCATGTTACTGTACTGAATACTGTAGGCAGTTACAAAGTAAATATTTGTGTATCTAAACATAAATTACTGAATATAGTAAATATTTGTGTATCTAAACATAGAAACGATAGTGTAAAAATATTGTATTATAATCGTATGGAAGCACGGTTACATATGTGGTCCATCACTGACCAAAATGTTATGTGGTACATAACTGTAAATTCAGTAATGAGTCAGACGTTACAACTTAATGGGGGCATAAGACAGACTAACAAATACACACAAAAAAACTGTAAGACTCTACAGTATAAACTTGAGTAATAGTGTTGTGGGACTAGGATTGTTTAAAAGGCAATGGAATAATGAAATCAGTGTCCACTTAAGGAAAGTGTTGTCAAGATTTTCTTTCTTTTTTTTTTTTTTTTTTTTTTTTCCGAGACAGGATCTCACTTTGTCGTCCAGGCTAGAGTGCAGTGGTATGATCATGTCTCACTGCAGCCTTGCCTTCCCTGGCTCAAGCAGTCCCCTCACCTCAGCTCCTGAGTAGCTGGGACCACTGGCATGTGCCACCACACCCGGTTAATTTTTTTGTTTTTTGTAGACACAGGGTTTCACTGTGTTGCCCAGGCTGATCTCGAATTCCTGAGCTCAGTAGTGGCTCACGCCTGTAATCCCATCACTTGGAAGACCAAGGTGCAGTCCTCCCACCTTGGTCTCCCAAGGGGTGAGACTACAGATGTGAGCCACCACATACAGCCTCAAGGATAGGGTAATATATATGCCTTAATGGATATGAAAGTTTAATATGGTAAGTCTACTCACCAGTTTTTTTCCTCTACTACAGAGAACTAAAACAGGGCAAGGACTTACAGTAAGAATGAATATTGATAGATTTGAAGAACTTCCTGATTATGGGGGTGATTAAACTGGAACACACTAATAAAGTTACTCTTTTACTTGAAAACATTCTGTAGCTTTTTCTATGACATGAAGGTTAATATACTTGGCCTAATTTTTCAAGTGATTTACAGTCTTTTTAACCCAACTTTTCCCACCACTCATCAGCATTCACTGTCTCAAACAGATAGACTCTCCCTGTGTCAGAACCACATTAAACTATTTCTCTTTCTGCATCTAAAGTCTGAATGCCTCATTTCTTTTCAGGTGTCTGGGTTCAGCCAAGGTCCAGCTCCTAGTTTTATCTGTCCTAACTGCTCCAGTCCTCTTTGATTTTTCCTTTTTAGGCTACTATTATAGCATGGTACAATACAATTTTTCCTAATTCTCTAGACTCAATATATGTTGTTCCTTTTTTATTTGCATTAGTTTTGTGTCTCCTGTTAAACTGAAATCTCCTTGAGAGCAGAGACCACATTTTCTTTCCTCTTTTTGTTTTTGTCTTTTGACAGTTTTAGTACCAATAAGTCTTTGTTTATGCATTCTATTTTCCCAGGGAAAGGAGAAGGGAAGGAAGGGGAAAGAGTCAGCCTATGTTACAGAATGATTAGAAAATGGGCAAGGAAGTACCCAGTACAGCACAATCAACCATCAAATAAACACACCCCAGTGATGGGGTCACCAATGCCCAAAGAGGCTCTGTCTCCTGCAGTTCAGGAATAAGGGGAAGAGACCAGGAAAAGAACAGATAGGTACAGACTTTCCTACCCTCCCTTCCACCTCATAAATTCAAGATTTCACATAAAGCTTTAGCTTCTAGTGGTAAACATTAAGTTACATTTGTTCATCTCCTGTTAAGCAATCTTGTGGCTACTTTGACATAAATTTCTTACACCTGTATAAAAGTTCTTGAGTGACTTGGATATAAATTCAACATTTAGGCTGGGCGCAGTGGCTCATGCCTATAATCCCAGCACTTTGGGAGGCTGAGATGGGCGGATCACTTGACATCAGGAGTGAGGTTCAAGACAAGCCTGGCTAACATGGTGAAACCCCTTCTCTAATAAAAATACAAAAACATTAGCCAGGCATGGTGGCGGGTGCCTGTAATCCCAGATACTTGGGAGGCTGAGACAGGAGAATCGTTTGAACCCGGGAGGTGGAGGTTGCAGTGAGCCGAGACCATGCCATTGCCCTCCAGCCCGGGGAACAAGAGCAAAACTCCATCTCAAAAAAAAAAAAAAAAAATCAGCATTTATTCTCTTTCTTGGCTTCCTGACCCCACTTTCTACATGGAAAGCCCCCAGTTGCTTCTCTCTACTTTAGGATTAAAGATGAGGTAGGTTTAATCCATCCAGAATCCAGCAGTGTCTTAAGGGTTTAGCATGAATCACATCAAGAAAAATGGTCTTGACTCAGGAGATTGGAAACAAGGGATGGGGGTTTCCTAGCTTCTTCAGGATTTTTGCATCAATCATTTCAGAGTTGTGTAGTTGCCCTAAAAATTAAATATGTATATGCGTGGGTGTGTAGGTTTTCTTTTGGGGGTCGATGGAAAAGAGGGAGAAGGGTAGGAGACAAATTTTTAGGACAGAAGATCTGGCCCAATAGGTAATAGGGAAAGGAGAAAACTAAAGAAAGGATGGTTCAAGATCCCCACTTTTAAGAAGAGGGCTCCGCAGTCTAATGTTTCAGATTTTTTGCCAGGTACAGAACCTTCTGTCAAAGATGTTTTGGCTATTTTTCTCTCAATACAAAAAGAAGTTTGTAAACCCCAAAAGAACACGGAGAAGTAGTTTGCAACTATCGGCTGGGCGAGGTGGCTCACACTTGTAATCCCAGCACTTTGGGAGGCCCAGGTATGTGGATCACCTGAGGTCATGAGTTCAAGACCAGCCTGGCCAACATGGTGAAACCCCATCTCTACTAAATATAAAACATTAGCCAGGCATGGTGGTGGGCACCTGTAATCTCAGCTACTCGGGAGGCTGCAACAGGAGAATCACTTGAACCTGGGAGGCAGAGGTTGCAGTGAGCCGAGATGATGCTACTGCACTCCAGCCTGGGCGACAAAGCGAGACTGTCTCAAAAAAGAACATGGAGAAAGACCAGCACATTATATTTACACAAACTAGGCCACCTAGCAATCACCAACTCTGAAGTCCTACAAAGCCCAGACAAATACAATAACTAATGGGGTGTGGGGGAAAGCATTTAGGGGAAACAGGAACACAGGATCAGGCACACACTACCCAAGTGCATTTTATTGCATTTGAGAGACCACGTTTTCTTATCTTCTTTGTATCTCTGACATTATCTTCTTAGTGCCTGATTAATAGTTGTTGTTTTATCTCTAAGTAATTCTAAGTAACTAAGTTTACTTAGTAGTTGCCCAATAAATAGGCACCTACTAAATAGGGAGTTATTTAGTTACTTGTAAAATCCTTAATTTTGGAGATCTTTCAAAAACATTAATACACCAAACCAGATGACTTTTTAAGGCCCTTCAGTTAACTTTGGGTCTGCGGTTAGTAACTGAAAATTAGAATGGTAGAAGGCTTTGAAGTCCATGTCAAGAATCTAGACTGATGTTTGTTTTAGAAAATATGGAAACCTTTCATTTATATGGAGTTTTCATATAAATTATATGGAGTAATTCATTAAGAAATAGCTATTGAACCAAGCACTGATCAAATTCCTAGATATTTGGCAGTGCAGAATGTCCCTGTGCTTACAACAGAGTTTACAGTCTAATAGGTAATTGTCAAGTGAGAGGAATGAAATAATCCACCTCTTGACAACAGAGAGAACCATGAGGCTAGCCGTTTTTGCCTTTGCTTCTTTTTAAGTTTAAAACAATAAAACTACAAAAAGTATATTGCTGCCATTGACAAGGACCCAATCTGCATTTTGTGGTGTTTGTTCTTCTATTGCAACTTCACTGCAGTAATTTTTTGGATGAGACTGATCATAATGTGTGATGTTTGTGCTCACAGTTTATCACTGATTACTAAAATGCATTTACTTTCTGCATGTGGATAATACTGGTATGATATTACCTTCCTTAGAGTTGGGGAGATTTCTTTTTTTCTCTTTTTTTTTTTTAATTATGCTTTAAGTTCTAGGGTACATGTGCACAACGTGCAGGTTTGTTACATATGTATACATGTGCCATGTTGGTGTGCTGCACCCGTTAACTTGTCATTTACATTAGGTATATCTCCTAATGCTATCCCTCCCCCCTCCTCCCACCCCACGACAGGCCCCAGTGTGTGATGTTCCCCACCCTGTGTCCAAGTGTTCTCATTGTTCAATTCCCACCTATGAGTGAGAACATGAGGTGTTTGGTTTTCCGTCCTTGTGATAGTTTGCTCAGAATGATGGTTTCCACCTTCATCCATGTCCCTACAAAGGACATGAACTCATCCTTTTTTATGGCTGCATAGTATTCCATGGTGTATATGTGCCACATTTTCTTAATCCAGTCTATCATTGTGGACATTTGGATTGGTTCCAAGTCTTTGCTATTGTGAACAGTGTCGCAATAAACATAACGTGTGCATGTGTCTTTATAGCAGCATGATTTATAATCCTTTGGGTATATACCCAGTAATGGGATTGCTGAGTCAAATGGTATTTCTAGTTCTGGATCCTTGAGGAATTGCCACACTGTCTTCCACAATGGTTGAACTAGTTTACAGTCCCACCAACAGTGCAAAAGTGTTCCTATTTCTCCACATCCTCTCCAGCACCTGTTGTTTCCTGACTTTTCAATGATCGCCATTCTAACTGGTGTGAGATGGTATCTCATTGTGGTTTTGATTTGCATTTCTCTGATGGCCAGTGATGGTGAGCATTTTTTCATGTGTCTGTTGGCTTCATAAATGTCTTCTTTTGAGAAGTGTCTGTTCGGCCGGGCGTGGTGGCTCACACCTGCAATCCCAGCACTTTGGGAGGCCGAGGCGGGCGGATCACAAGGTCAGGAGATCAAGACCATCCTGGCTAACACGGTGAAACCCTGTCTCTACTAAAAACACAAAATATTAGCCGGGTGTGGTGGCAAGCGCCTGTAGTCCCAGCTACTCAGGAGGCTAAGGCAGGAGAATGGCGTGAACCCGGGAGGCAGAGCTTGCAGTGAGCTGACATCACACCACCGCACTCCAGCCTGGGTGACAGAGGAAGACTCTGTCTCAAAAAAAAAAAGAGAAGTATCTATTCATATCCTTTGCCCACTTTTTGCTGGGGTTGTTTGATTTTTTCTTGTAAATTTGTTTAAGTTCTTTGTAAATTCTGGATATTAGCCCTTTGTCGGATGGGTAGATTGTAAAAATTTTCTCCCATTCTATAGGTTGCCTATTCACTCTGATGGTAGTTTCTTTTTTTTTTTTTTTTTTTTTTGAGACAGAGTCTGGCTCTGTCGTCCAGGCTGGAGTGCAGTGGCGCAATCTCTGCTCACTGCAAGCTCTGCCTCCCAGGTTCACGCCATTCTCTTGCCTCAGCCTCCCGAGTAGCTGGGACTACAGGCACCCGCCACCACGCCCAGCTAATTTTTGTATTTTTAGTAGAGACAGGGTTTCACCATATTAGCCAGGATGGTCTCGATCTGCTGACCTCATGATTCGCCCACCTCGGCCTCCCAAAGTGCTAGGATTACAGGCATGAGCCACTGTGCCCAGCCCTGATGGTAGTTTCTTTTGCTGTGCAGAAGCTCTTTAGTTTAATTAGATCCCGTTTGTCTATTTTGGCTTTTGTTGCCATTGCTTTTGGTGTTTTAGTCATGATGTCCTTGCCCATGCCCATGCCCTGAATGGTATTGCCTAGGTTTTCTTCTAGGGTTTTTATGGTTTTAGGTCTAACATTTAAGTCTTTAATCCATCTTGAATTAATTTTTGTATAAGGTGTAAGGAAGGGATCCAGTTTCAGCTTTCTACATAAGGCTAGCCAGTTTTCCCAGCACCATTTATTAAATAGGAAATCCTTTCAGAGTTAGGGAGATTTCTTAGGGTATTGTTACCCTCAAGATTATAAATAATATGAATTTGTAATGTTTAATAATAGCTAACATTTATTCAGTACTTTAGTGTATTAACTCATTCAATGCTCAAAGCAACTAGTGAGGCAAATGCTATTACTATATTCACTTTACAGGTGAGGAAACTGAGGAATAGAAGTGTTAACTAACCTGCTCCAAGTCACACAATAAATAGAACTCAGATTTGAACACAGGTTCCAGCATCTTTAATTGCTATGTAATATTATGCATTCATCGCATAATATTTTGGGACCATTGAAGGTCCTAAAAGTTACCATTGTATTTAGAAAAAAGAGTACTGTTGGCTGGGCCTGGTGGCTCAAGCCTGTAATCCCAGCACTTTGGGAGGCCAAGGCGGGCAGATCACCTGAGGTCGGGAGTTCGAGATCAGCCTGACCAACACAGAGAAACGCCATCTCTACTGAAAATACAAAAAATTAGCCAGGCATGGTGGTGCGTTCTGTAATTCCGGCTACTCAGGAGGCTGAGGCAGGAGAATTGCTTGAACCCGGGAGGCGGAGGTTGTGATGAGCCGAGATTGCACTCCAGCCTGGGCAAAAAGAGCGAAACTCCGTCTCAAAAAAAAGAAAAGTGTACTGTTATCATGTTCAATTCTCGTGAGAATCCTCTAAAGCTGGCAAATCATGTGATAACCTTTGTACCTTATGGATGAGAAGACAGCCTTAGAGAAGTTATTCTGTTTTGTCCCTGGTCACCCAAGACCTTTAGTGGGATGATTCCTCATTCTTTATGTGAACTCAGTTTTTTTTATCCAGGGAAATGAAGCAGAAAGAAATATTAATATGAAACAAATAAAATAATCTTAAAACCTCAGTCTTAGTATTCAACCCTTGACTTTACATACTGCTTCCCAAACCTGTTGAGAACTGCCTCTATTGGAAAGGCTGAATAGCACCATCAGCATAGGAAGGGACAAAACACATTTTTAGAAATTAAAAGGGCACAAGATCTTCTATAGTGTCTATCTTAGGGGAAAAAGTACCGGCACAATATTAATTGCTAACTAGATGAATCTTGCTCCAGTTACTCCAGAGTCAACTTTGACATTTTCTTCTCTTTGCATTGGTACTTTATTCTTTGTTAAACATATAATTCCCTCCTACATATTTAAAAAGGTTTTTATTCCTCTAATATAATGACTTCAGAAGTCAGTCATTATTAACTCAGGTTAAAAAAATAATTTCTGATTGATTTTTTTAATACAGAATTTTGAACAAAAAGCATTTCTAAATCCAAAGATTTTTTTTTTTTTTTTGAGGTGGGGTCTTGCTTTGTCACCCAGCCTGGAGTGCAGTGGCCTGATGACAGCTTATTGCAGCCTTGGCTTCCCAGGCTCAAATGATCCTCACACCTCAGCCTTCCCAAGGAGCTGGGACTACATGTGCGCACCTCCACACCCAGCTAATTTTTTATTGTTATTTTTTGTACAGGTGGGGTCTTGCTATATTGCCCAGGCTGGTCTCAAACTCCTAGGCTCAAGTTATTCTCCCACCTCAGCCTCCCAAAGTGCTGGGATTATAGGCATAAGCCACCACATCTGGCCTTAAATCCAAGATTTTTAAGTAATTTATTGAAAGGAATATGTTCATACTGCCTCCCAGTTTTCGGATAAAAGAAACCCATGCCCTCAGACAATTTACTCTGAAGTCAGTTAAACTTTAGTAGTCTTTAGAGTGAAAATAATATGTTCATATGATACTGAAATATTTTACATAAAAAGGAATATTGTCACCTACAAATTGTATACATTTTTATAAAGCTAGCTACTGCTAGATTAAAATGTGGTATTAATGATAATGTCACAATTTATAATATGTTGCCATTATATATTCTATACTATCTGATATAGTAAATGGTAGCCATTAGCCACTTGTCACATGTGGCTATTTAAATTTAAATTGTAATTAACTGAAAGCACTTAAAATTGTAAAAATTACTCAGTTGTATTAGCCATATTACAAATACTCAATAGCAACAGGTGGCTAGTGGCTACTGTAATGAATGGGGTAGAGCATTTTCATCATCATTGATAGTTCTGGCTGGGCGTCGTGGCTTACACGTGTAATCCTGGCACTTTGGGAGATCGAGGTGGGTAGATTGCCAAAGTCCAGGAATTCAGAACCAGCCTGGGCAACATGGCAAAGCCTCGTCTCTGCAAAAAGTACAAAAATTATCTGGGAGTGGTGGTGCGTGCTGGTGGTCCCAGCTACTCAGGAGGCTGAGGTGGGAGGATCATCTGATCCTGAGGAGGTCTAGGCTGTAGTGAGCCGTGATCACACCACTGCACTCCAGCCTGAGTGAGAGACCCTGTCTCAAAACAAAAACAAAAACAGATAGTTCTGTTAGACCAGCACTGCCTAAGTATTTGATTGTCTAGAATATAATTGTAAGATTAGGATCCAGGGTATAGTATAAGTGGGCTCAGTTTCTCCTCACATTACTGTAAAATAGTACATTCAGCAGGGGTTTAATAAGCATCCAGTTTGTCAGCCAGAAAGTAACTTTACTGTGTTGTTCTTTTATAGTAATGGAATAGAGTAGTCTCAATTTTTTAAAAATTATTATGGTAATATCTTTACTTTTTGGTAATAATTTTCTGTTTGATCCGCCACTAAAAAGGTACATATATCTTAGTAACAAGTAAAAATAGATTTGATTGCTTTTAATATGTATGCTTAATAATATTTGTTCTTTCTTGGTTATTTTCCTTACCTGGTACAGGTAGAAGAGTCAGCAATGATGGGAGTAAGTGGCTATGTGGAGTATCTCCGAGAGCAGGAAGTATCTGAGCGGTGGTTCCGGTACAACCCTCGTCTCACCTGCATCTATTGCGCCAAATCTTTCAACCAGAAGGGAAGCCTGGACCGCCACATGCGCCTACACATGGGGATCACACCATTCGTCTGCCGCATGTGTGGCAAGAAGTATACCCGGAAAGATCAGCTGGAGTATCATATCCGCAAGCACACAGGCAACAAGCCCTTTCACTGTCATGTCTGTGGCAAAAGTTTCCCCTTCCAGGCCATCTTGAATCAGCACTTTCGCAAAAACCACCCTGGCTGTATACCCCTGGAGGGGCCTCACAGCATCTCCCCTGAAACAACTGTCACATCTCGAGGACAAGCTGAGGAAGAGTCACCTTCACAGGAAGAGACAGTTGCTCCTGGGGAAGCTGTCCAGGGCTCTGTGTCCACCACTGGGCCAGACTGAAACATCCAGGGGGAGGGGGCTGACCCTCTTCCCCTATGAGCCATAAGCAGCCAGCATCAGAGCCATGGGCTGATACTTAGATTCACAAAATGCCACATCACTAGGCCAGAAGATGCTCCCAAGATGTTGCCAAACTGGAGGATCAGCAACTTACACAAAAGCACTAAAGGCTCCTCCCTTCTTATTGCCCGCCTCACACTTTGGAAAATAATCAAGCAAATCAACTTTCTAATTCAGGGATCAACAGCCTTGGTTTGTTAACTTTATAAGAAAAAAGGTTTTTTAACAAAACGATGATGATAAATGGTCATTTATCTATCAGTCATGTTTGAACACTGTACTTTGGTCCATATCATCTTGGTGGCTATAATTGCCCGGATCTAAAAAATGCAGCAGGAGCCTCAACCATCCGAAGCAGCCAACCGCAAGAGAGGAGGTAGTCATGATGGTGATGAGGAGGAGAAATTTCTCCTCTTCCTTCCCTGGCATAACATGCATTTTTGTGTTTCAAGAAAAAAATGAATACTGGTGGTTCTTATTTTGAAAGGTTAGGCTTTATCTTTCCCCTGACTAGGCATCTAATACTTTGCCTGGTTATTTCATATAATCAGCCATCTTGAAGCAGTATTCTAGTGGACAACATCACCTGAAGCACTTGGCAACTGGGAGTGAAATGAGCAGCAAAGTGTATGCAATAGGTACTGCTACATTTGGGGGGCTTGAGTGTTGTGTTGAGGAAGAGGAGAGCAGGGAGGGAAGTGTTTTTATGTTTTGCAAATATCAAACAGCACAGAGCCGTTCTGCAACTTCCTGACTGGTATTTGTAAACCATAGTGCTACACATCCTTGGGTAATGGCTCTAGTTCAGGTGAATTAATGTGTTAGGCTGACTACCAAAGTTTCATCTAGTCTCTTTGGCTCCTATTTTCACGTTCAGCAATATTGTAATCAAAAATGTCACTTTCCAGTGAAATGAGCCTGGATTGTATTTTTAAATCCACAGGTCTCCATATTTGATAACTTTTATATGAAGTTTTAAACATGTTTTTTCTGCAGTATTGTGGTTGAAGAAATTCAACACTATGGTTCTTACTGCAACCACAATTTCATTTCCTTATACATATGTAATAGTTTATATTTTCAGGCATATAGAAGGACCTCACTTAAAACTATGTCTCGGGTCTGCAAACCTAGTAATTCATAAACCAACCATCAGCAAACCATAGCTGGTGACTCCAAGAGCTTTGCTTTTTAATAATATACTACAGGGCACTTATCAGAAAACATCATGCAGAATCATGTTGCAATAAATGATCAAAGGATCAATTTTGGTCAGGTTTGGTTACTTAGTCATTCCTAAGATTTTTAAAACTTCAAGGGACCCTTTTAGTAATTCTGGGTATTTCTAAGATTCTTAATCCAGCACTGAGAGAAAGAACTTAGCAAACATGTAGAGCTTTGGATACCCCGTCTTTCATGAAGTGAGAGAAGGAGGAATATTAAGGGATGCCGGCAAATAGATGCTTATAACTTACAGTGCAAGTTGAAAAATCTCTAGCTTCTGTTGACGGAGCACTAGTTGTTGGGGTTCTTTTAAGTATGTAATGGTTTAAGAAATTGTTTCAGTGCAGAGGCATAGATGACTGTAAAAGAGATTTGGCAGAGGGACAGGTTGTACCTGCACTGGTGAACCATCTGTGAGAATGTTAGTCATGTGCTCCTTTCCTGAGATTGCTTTGTGGTATGTGAAAAGGTGGGTAGAAAAGAAAGAAATCTCTTTGAGATAAGAAATTAGAATGCAAAGGGTAGATCTTAAGCAATCTGAGAATTGTACATGTACATAAAGCTGCACCCTCTCACAAGAGAAAGGTTATTTTATCTTCTGAAAAAGCATAGAAATGCATCTTTTATGGGAAGATAATGATGCTACCATTTAATAAGAGCCTACCCTTAAAGGCAGCATTGAAACTGTATTTTGTCTTTAGAAGACATAGACTGGTGCATCCTCCGCTTTAGTTAGACAACAGCATGATAAGGAAAAAACTGTCTTCTAAAGCCATCTTTAGGGACTGGCTGTGCTCTGTGGCATAGAAAAGGTAAAGTTGAATTAGCCAAAAATCCTTAGGGAAACAACTGGTAATAAGGTTTTCAGTGGACAGATTTTGTCATTACTAAATAGGCAGTGAGGTGAGAAGTACAGATTATGCTGCTTTGGATGGAGCCTTTAAGCCTACCAAAAAACTTTTAAGTCCATCCTACTTTTGAGAAATAGTATGCTAGAAAGTTCTGTTTTTCTTTTTCTTCTTTTTTATATTTTTTAGAGACTGTGTCTTCCTCTTGTCACCCAAACCAGAGTGCAGTGGTGCAATCATAGCTCACTGTAATCTTGAACTCCTAGGCTCAAGTGATTGACCTGCCTCAGCCTCCAGGTAGCTAGGACTATAGGCATGCACCACCATGTCTAGCTAATTTTTAAATTTTTTTGTAGAGACGGTGTCTCTACAAAATTTGCCTAGGTTGGTCTTGAACTCCTGGCCTCAAGTAATCCTACCACCTTGACCTCCCGAAGTGCTAGGATTACAGGCATGAGCCAGTGAACTTGGCCTGGAGAAAGAATTCTTTGTTGCTTTGTTAGTTTCTTAGATTATATGTGAGAAAATGGAGCTTTTTAAACTATTACCAAATTTTAAAGGTGAAGTGCAGTAATTTCTGTAAAGAGAAACTTTGCAGCATTTGTCAATTCTCCTTCCAGGGTTAGCAACAAACAAATGAGGTAGGGACTATCTCATTCATGTGGAAATGCTATGAATGTTTGGTGGGTTTCCCCTCCCTTTTCTTTTCATTCACTTTAAATAGCCTTTTCCTATATTGATACTGTGAATAGGGTGCTTCCTGGTCATCTAGGACCACTTTAGCACAATCATGTTTGCTGGTTCTCTCAATTGGCCTAGCCAGAGCCACAAAATTCATGAAAATTTAAGGCAGGCTAGCTTTTAAACAAATTAAAACTTCTGAAAACAATTTCAGCTTTTTCGTTAAAAGAGATGTTGTTATTCTAAATAACTGTCCAAGACTCTTACCCACATACACTGTGACATTGTCCTAGTTCTTAGCTAACAACACATTGGTCATAGGAGTTACTGATGTTCTATCTACATTAATGAACAGCTATTGGTGTATGCACAGAGGATACCTCTTAAGGATGTACTAAATGGACTTTGTTTGGTTGATGCTGAAAATTAATTACCAAATCTTAACTTGCACGTGTTACCTTGTGAAGGGAACTGCATTAGCAATGAGAGCTACATCATCATGAAGTACTTTAATGCCATGAAATTGCAAACACTGGGACTGTTTTCATTTATTGAGTGGCACTTAGTAGCAAAGGAGCTATCCAGTATTCTCAGCAAAGAAGAGAGACGGAAGTATATTAATCTATTTTCATACTAAGATGTTCCTTTATTCTGTCTGAACTCTAATACCAGTATAAAATATAGCATTGGCATGAACAGTTAATGCTGTACTTAGGCAGAAAGGCTCCTTCTAATGACTTGTTCTCTCTTTACTCAGAACCGTATTTACCTCTGAACCAAGTTGAATTTTATTTTATCCAAGTTGCAAACTACCCCATGCCATTTTTATTATAATAGAGGGTTAAATCTAATCTCAAATACATAAAGGTAAATTAGTTCATAGAGGATAAAGTTTGGGAATGAAGAGAGCAGTTAAGGAAAATTTTATTTTTTGTCATTTTTTAAATGTTTCCAGTTCCCTCTACATCAGTGAAACAGGGTTTTCCAAAGATGGTTTGAAGATAGAAAAAACTTTTTCCCCCCGACTTCATAGTTGACATCTGGTATTGGTTGGAATTGGTCTGGTGGCAGAGTGAAGTAGGGAACTTCATTTTTTTCTTTTTTTTCTTAAAGGCAGGGTCTCACTATGTTGCCCAGGCTGGTCTCAAACTCCTGGGCTCAAGTGGTCCTCCTTCCTCAGCCTCCTGAGGAGCTGGGACTACAGGCGTGTGACCACACCTGGCTGTAAATGTCATTCTTAATAGCTGAATAATCTTTGGTCAAGAAGTAACTTTTCCAGAGTTTTAGCTGTTACTTGACATTAATTGGGTTTCTTTTAACTGGTGAAAACTGTATTTATTTTGTTTGACCAGACTGTCTAACTTAAATGAAAGCAATGGATAATGGAAAGGAAACTGAACAAAGACAAAAGTCTTCTTCATCATAGTGAAAGGCATTTAATCAGGAAGAGTTGGAATCCTGGAAGTTTTTCTTTTTTTCAGGTACAAGAGGCATGATTTTTTTCTCTTCCTAAAATGTCCTTCCCCTTATCTGTGTACTTATTAGTTCAAGGAATAACAAATGAGTCTTAATTGAACTTAGTCTTTGGAAATTGAGCTCTTTATTTAGGTTATATGTGAAAGAGTTTAAAATATTGAAATACTTTGGTTGCTAAGCAGATTTAGAAAAGCAACAAGCAATTGTCGGGCAAATCCCTAGGTTTGAGAAGATGTCCTCAGCAAAATATACCCTTAGGACTTACGGAATTAGATCAGGGTTCAGCAAACAGTAGTTTCCAGGCCAAATGCTGAGGCTACTTGCTTGTGTAAAGAAAATTATAATGGAATAGGGCCACACTTACTTGTTTAGGTATTGTTTATGCCTTCTTTCTACTACAATGGCAAAGTTGAGTACTTGTGACAAAGATCACGTGGCTACAAAGCTTGAAAATATTTACTGTCTGGTACTTGTTAGAAAAAATTTGCCAACTCCAAGAAAGAATTACCTCCTAAAGTTGTTACTCATGACATTTTGCCTTTATAATAGTTTGGTTGAAGTTTTAAATTCATGTTGTCACATATACATGTTTTCTTGAAAGAGTTTGCCAACTTTTTCTAGATCCTCTTATCATAACTCTTTTTGTGCTCCTTCATGATTTTTTTGTGCTCCTTCATGATTCCCATTACTTTAAAAGCATTTAGAATTGGCCTGTTGTTTGTCCTTGTCTTAATGGTGCCGGTATTTTAAAGTTTAGTTGTAAGTAAGTTTTGCCATTCCTCTGAGTTAACTTGAACTGGTTTGCATAATGGTGACAAGAATGAATTTTTTCCCAAGTGGATTAAAAACTAATTTCATTATGAAGAAGTATTTTGATTCATATCCAAAGTACTGTTTTTCTGGATTAGAACCCCTACCTTTTCCCTTTGCAATGTATCTTAATTTTAACTTCTTTAAACTTACTCTGTTCCATGTAGAGCAGTAAAAAGCCAAGTTTTTCTTCCTTTTTTCCTGGATGTTTTGAAACATAATGAAACATCTGAGGATTTCAAATTCTTTTTAGACCTATCTTCCCATTTCTGTTATTGTCTATAATTCTTCTAAATACATATTGGACCATTAACATGTTTGCTTTGTGAATGTTCATTCTTAGTGTTCAGATAGCCTACTTATACTCGATGTGGGAAAAATGGGAAATGTTAGGGGGTTCATAAACAGAAATCCTTGCAGGAAGCCGGGTGTGACAGCAGACACCTATAATCCCAGCTACTTGGGAGACTGAGCTGAGAGGCCCACTTGAGGCCAGGAATTTAAGGACCAGCCTGGGCAACATAGACCTTATCTCTAAAACAAAAAAAAATCCTTGCAAGAAGAGAGAATAATTGCTTCCCATTTGGAAATGATATAGGGACTTTTGAATTAGATCTATCTTGACAAAGTTTTCTAGGCCATGCTGATACAGTATAGGGAGTTTGAATCTGTTGTGAGCGCTGTCAACATAGACAAAGTTCAAGTGAGTAACTAGCTTTCTATAATAGGGACTCTCTTCACTAGGTATTTTAAAGTTGCTGCTTTCTAATTGGATATTAGGAAGTTTTATATGATATACCCTCTGAGTAATAGATAATCCTCATCTATAAAGTTCCAGAATATTTGCCTAGGTTAGATCTCCCCTGGCTTAGAGCAGTTATACCTATAGTAACAGTAGGTTTTTGAGATTTTGGAGTATTACTTTTCTGATTAACCTAGGATTCTGATTAACCTGGAAGGTGGGACTTGTGAAAGAAATTGGATTTTGTTAGCCCAGTGAATCATCTGCATCCCACTCTATTTGAGGTCTTGGTAATAGATGTCAATTTAAATATGCATCTATTGAAAGCAATGGAGTTTTCCAAGCATTATGACTTCCTTGATAATTTTCAGTCTTATCTTTTTTCGTATTTTCTAGTCTCTTTCCCTGTCTTTAGTCTTCTTCCTCTTAAATGGTGCTTTTCCCAGGGCCAGTCTTTCTACTTTCTAAGCAAGCAGGCTTTTTTGTTCAGGATAAGCCAGAGTTAGATATTATGAATACTTTGAAACATCTGAATATGTTACATTCCAAAGTATGTAATTATTGATAGTAGTATCAAAACCTGGAAGATATTGGTGCAGATTATTCAGTTTTGCTGTGTAGGCAGGCTGTCTTTCTCCTCAACTGTGACACAGCAGTGACTTGAGAAGGCAAATATTACTTGAAACCCCCATTATCTTTATAGAGGGTACGTATATAAATTTTCTTACCTGACATTTTTACCATTATCAATATATCAGTAGCTCACATCTTAACATAGAAGAAGCCCATTAGCTCAAATACTGGAAACTTCAAACAAGGAAATAAATTACAAAAGCAAAGCAGTTAATGAAAAAAACTTGTCTATTGCCTGCGTCTTTCATGTCTACTCAATAGGTCCTGTTGAGGAGGCTAGAATACACCATCCGGTTAAGAAAGGGGTTGTTTTGTTTTGTTTAAGACAGAGTCTTGGTCTGTCTTCCAGGCTGGAGTGCAGTGGCTCAATCTTGGCTCACTGCAATCTCCACCTCCTTGGTTCAAGCAATTCTTGTGCCTCAGCCTCCCAAATAGCTGAGATTACAGGCGTGTGCCACCATGCCCAGCTAATTTTTGTATTTTTAGTAGAGATGGGGTTTCACCATGTTGGCCAGGCTGGTCGTGAACTCCTGGCCTCAATTGATCCTCCTGCTTCGGCCTCCCAAAGTGCTGGACTTAGAGGCATGAACCACTGCACCCAGCCCCATTTAAGAGAGTTTTATATTCAGCATCTCATATGGCCTACACCATGATTTTAATATACTGTGAATCTTAGGATTTCAGTTAATCCATAATGCCAGGAGTTAAGGTATTTCATGGGAACATGTTTCCTCTTCTATGAAATCACCTGTCTGCAGTGATAGGTAATGTATAAGAGAATGTTTCATTAAGTAAATATTAAGTACTTTTTGATACCAGACAACATGCTTGGGATTTGTATAATAAAACTGGTTTTAGACATAGTTTAGACATGATGTGTCTTCCTATACTTGAGAGTCCTAAGCCCACTTGGTTGGCGTCTGGGATGTATTGCTTTTGAAAAGCCTGCACTTTTTACTGTAGAGATAAAAGATCAAAAAGGGGACAGAATTAGCTTTATTAAGTGCTTTATCGTCATAACTGTGGTTAAGACAATAATACTATGAGGTAATAACAGTAATGTTAAAAATAACTAACTTTTTTTGAATGCTTACTATGTGCCAGGCACAGTTCTATGTGCTTCACATTGATTAACTCATCTAATCCTTATGACAATCCCATGAGGGTAGATAACATCCTCATTTTAGATGGGAAGAAACAGACACAACTGACTCAGGCTAACACTAGAGTTGCCTCTAGTAGGTGTAATTATATCATATTTTATAGATGAGGAAACTGATGAACCCAAGGTTACATAACTGGTAAATTACAGAGCCAATATTTACCAATCTTGATTCCAAAGCCCAGACTATCTGCATGATGTCATATTGACTCCATTTACTTATCAAGAGTTGAAGTTGACTGGAATATACAGTAGCCAGGAACAGTACTGCTTTTTGTGAATGTGTAATTCAAGAGTAAGTGATTAGAAGGTTCTTCAAAAGCTGATGCAGTTGATCTCTGAGCAGAGTTGAATAGTGAATATTTTCAGTGGATATTGCCCACTGATTCAAGGGAGTCACCCGTGTGGTTAGGTCTAATAGTGAGTGAGGTACTATCAAGGCAAAAATTGAAAGAGTTCCAGTTACCTATTGCTGTGTAACAAACTTAATTAAAATTAAGTAATTTTAATTACTTAAAATCAACCATTTCCTATATCATGGTTTTGTGAATCAGAAAATCCAGGAAGGGCTTGTCTGGGCAATTCTCCTCCCTGTGACAACGACTCAGGTCACCTGGTGGTATTCAGCAGGTGGTTAGACAAGTCTGGAAGGAGTGTCCAAGATGATCGATCTTACATACCTGACACTTTGGTGGGGAGACTAGAAGGATGGACTCAGCAGGTCTCCTCTTTCTCTCCATGAAGTCTAAGGACTCTCCATGTGTTCTCTTCATCAAGGTAGTCAGATTTACTACGAGGACAGCTAAGGCCTCTGAAAGGCTGGGCAGAAGAATCTAGTCAACTTAAAGGCCAGGCCTAGAATTATCATACAGCCACCACTGTACTCTTGGTCGAAGAACTTAATGGTAAGATGACAGCAAGAATGAAGGGGGAAAAAAGAACTCAATGGTCAGCCCAAATTTAAGGAGAGAAGAAATACCCTACCACTTTATGGAAGGCATGTCCAGGACTTGGGGCTATTTTTAATGTGTTAATGTTTTTTTTGTTTTGTTTTGTTTTTTGTCTTGACTCTTTGGTGTTTATTCATCAGTTGTTTGTGCTGTAGAAACCATTTATTATGTCTACCATGGGTCACTAAAGGAGCTAGAAGGAGAATGAGACAAATATCTGGAGCATACTTCATTTGCTGCCCTCTCCCTCCAAGTTTCATTTATCTTATAGCAAAATTTTCATTTTGTACTGTGTTCCAAGTTGTGAACATTTGCCTGGTTTTGCTCTGAAGCCACGGTAACTGCATGCGGAGCTAGAAATACTCTAGAGGGAGTAAAAAGCTTACATTTTTTTTGTTTGTTTTTTGTTTTAGGACAGAGTTTCACTCTGTCACCCAGGCTGGAGTGCAGTGGTGCAATCACAGCTCACTGCAGCCTCAACCTCCTGGACTCAAGCAATCCTCCTACCTCATCCTCCCAAGTAGCTGGGACTCCAGACGTGTGCCACTACACCTGGCTAATTTTTGTGTATTTTTAGAGACGGGATCTCACCATGTTGCCTGGGCTGGTCTTGAACTCCTGGACTCAAGAGATCCACCTTCCTCGGCCTCCTGAAGTGCTGGGATTACAGGCATGAGCCAACGTGCCTGGCCCGGAAAGCTTACTATTAAATAATTTGATTTCTTGGAGATATCAGTTGTATTTTAAGTTTACAAATAGGTGAATACTCTTGTGGTATGGAAACATTGCATGGCTGCTGAATCTCTTTCAACAGGAGTTTCTATTGGGTGGCTACATGGATCATATTCTTGAGATAGTGAAAAGTTTTACCTACTTATCTTAATCCCATTCTACCTCTACACCTCCAGCATGATTTTGTGCTCGAAGATGAATCAATTCCTTTCATTCTTGTTACCTTTCATACAGGAAAATTCATCGCCCAATTTTATATGTTGTTAATCTTTTAAAATTGGCAGTTGTTACCAGCCTCTCTCATTTAAAATAACAGATCATTGAAGTTTTTTGATTTTTGGTTAGATGTGTCAGATTTAGGATGCCTTATTTAAACTCGTGCTGTCTTACTAGACTGTTCCTGCTCTGAGAAGAAATATGGACAGAGAATGAATTTCATTGTCCATATTGATGAACCCCAAATCAATACACTTCTTAAGAAAGGTTTGAGATTATCCAGTCCATGTGCAATGAATCCTTGGAGCATTAGCTGTGTGGCCTTCCTACTGATAATCTGCAGTTATCACAGTAAAGAGATCTCTGTTCCTAGGTCAGGCCTTAGCAATTACAAATACAGGAAATAAAGGGGTACTCAATGCTGAAGACTTAATTTTGGGTACCTACAAAGTCCTGGGAAGGGAAAAAGAAGACCTTGGCATTTGTATTTGCATAACCAGAGATGGAATGTTTGAGGCTTTTAGGCATAAAGATTAATTAGATTTTATCATATAAAGATTAGGGCAAATTATTTTTTTTTCCAGTTCATTCTTAACATGTTAAGGGACAAATTTTAATGAATAAAAATTTAAAGGCCTTAAAACTTTCTTTTGGATTCACATTTCCACTCTGGTATAATCCACTCTGGTGTAGTCTGCCCTTTATGACAGAGAAAGCCTTTGAAAATATTGTCCCAGGGAATGAAAAATCTTAATGATGATCTATGGAAATGTCTCTCATTCTCTATTACAGCCCTTTGGGCCCTCCTATAGATTCTCTGTGAATTTAAGTTTGAAATCATTTGGTGTTTGCATGAAAAATAATTCTTACTATTCATTTAAATAATTCTTAAATGTGGTCTTAAATTGCAAGAGAGAACAAAGCCAGAAAAAGGGGAACCTTGTAGATTGACCAAATATTTATTCTTTATTTTCAGCATCACAAATCTAAACCATTTCAAGCTAATACAACAACCTGAGTGAGTAGAAATTCCTTAAGGTTTAGATTTCTGCTTTTAGTCACATCTTGAAGCAGATGTTTATGACATATTTGAAGATGATCCACTGAGTTTCCTATAAAGTAATAGAATCCTAACTATAGTGGTTCTTTAAGAACCACTGAAAAAACAGAATTGCAGTGCAGGGAACAAAGCTTAAAATGTGTTTCCTCTGGAAGCCAAGATGCTAAAAAAGGGGTCACTAATAGTGTGACTGAAGTCCGTCTCTAGAATGGCTATCTGTTAGATAGCAGAAATATTTAGAATGTATATGGCATTTCTAATATTTTTACAAAAATAATTTTAAATCATGTAACTCGAATTTTTTTTAAAAAGTCTGTTTTCTTTTTGGAAAACTGGCACAATAAAAATAACACTAATATAATTCCATTGTATATGCATGTGCATTGAACCCAGAGTGGGTATACTAAAGATAGTTCATGCAAATAACTTATGGGAAGTTTGGCTATTTTTTCATGTATGTTTATAAATATATTTAGTCATCTACTGTGACCTTGGTAGCACAGAAGCATTTTGTTAGCTGTATCATTAATTCTAAAAATCAAATTCTTGGCATAGTAGGCTATGAGAGCTTTTTGTTACTTGGTATTTTGGCTAAGAAAATTATTTCTTGCACTTTCTATTTGTAAAGATGTTATAACACAATGCACCCACTTAATGCAGCTTTTCTTTAGAGAAAAAAGATGTAGGTGTAAAAGTGAAATGTATGTTTTCAAACCTGGCAAAAGGAGGGACCTCAAAAAAATAAATTTGGCTTGCCATCTACCTGAGTAGGGTTGGGGATTAATATAAAACTTAGGTTGAAAGTGGCTGTTGGGATAGGTATACTGTTGCTGTGAATTGCAATATTGCTGTGAGTTGCCAGCTATGTATGTGTAAGTTTATGTGTGTATGTGAGAAAAAGGTATTTCGTGAAGGCATAAAAGTCAGTGTAGAATATCCTACCTCCCACTAGAGACTGAGCATATTCAAGATTGCTCTGTAGTCCCTTGGGCAGGAAGCTGGATTCCTCAGCCACTGTCTACCCCATTCTTCTCTATACTCACTTCAGCTCCTCTACCTCTGAGCACTTGGCTGAAGAAAGAGTATAGCTTTCTGTAGCAAGCAAAGGAAAGCCAGACCCAAAATAGAGAGGCTGCAGTATCTGAAATTCTTATCATGTTCAGATATCAATATTTAATTTTGTTGCCCAAATCAAACAATGTCAGAACACTTGAGTTTAGTGCTTTTTTTTCTCTCTCTGTCTCCTACAGACTTCTCCCGGTTTACTGCTTTTATCCACTGGCTTCTGTTTGGCAGGAGTAGCCAGTGGAGGTCAAGTCTGTTTTTAAAGACTAAAACACCTAATTCCTTTTAATGATGTGTAACATTTGTTTGAATCCCCAACTTCTTTTTTTTTGGGGGGCAGGGGTAGAGATGGAGTCTCCCTATGTTGCCCAGTCTCGTCTTAAACATCTAGGTTTGGTTGGATGCAGTGGCTCACACCTGTAATCCCAGCACTTTGGGAAGCTGAGGTAGGCGGATCACCTGATGTCAGGAGTTCGAGACCAGCCTGGCCAACATTGTGAAACCCCGTCTCTACTAAAAATACAAAAAATTAGCTGGGTGTGGTGGCGGCATCTGTAATCCCAGCTACTCGGGAGGCTGAGGCAGGAGAATCGCTTGAACTCGGGAGGTGGAAATTGCAGTGAGCCGAGATCACACGGTTGCACTCCAGCCTGAGCAACAAGAGCGAGACTCCATCTCAAAAAAAAAAAAAAAAAGTCTGGGCTCAAGCGATCCTACCACCTCAGCCTCCCCAAAGTGATAGGATTACAGGTGCCAGTCACCACACCTGGCCCATGATGGATTTTCAGATGACCTCTTTTACTTCTAATCTCTCCAAAGAGAGATATTCTTGTTTTTAAGGTCAATATTGTCATAATAGTCATGATGTCCTCACCTGAATGTTGTAGGTGTCAGAAAGTTGTTTCAATAGTAATATGCCACCAGGCAGACCACCTAATCTTTAAATCCAGTTGTAGCACTCAATTTATTTTCTGTTTGGGGCACTAGTGCACTGAGCCAAGTCAACTTGTCCACTTTTCTAATATTTCTTACAGCTAAGGAGGAACTGTTGGTCCTTTGATATCCTAGAATGCTTTCTACTTGTGGAAATGCTTTTTACCCTAATACACTGATTATATTGTCTAAATGTCTAAACAGGGATTCTCTGGTTAGAAGTGAAATGAGAGAGTGACCCATTTTCAGATTTTTAGAGATTGGCTCCCGTATTTTAGGAACTAGCTGATAAGTATTTAGTTTCCTGGTGACTTTGGATACGGCAAGTGGAGATGCAGAGAATGTGAAATTCCAAATAATAAGACAAGCATTACTCACAAATAACAACTGATACAGTAATTTCTGCCCAAATGCAGTAAGAATCTTGTAGGGAGATGAAGTGGTAAAATTAAATTATATGAATCTTTTTACCACGACTATTTTTTTTTTTCTACCTGTAGCATAGTTCTCTGCCTATAAGCCATGCTAATATCCTAGACCCAGGAATTAATTCCTGCTTAGGAAAATTTTTCCTTCTGGCTTATCTTTTGTTTGTGCCCAGAGTTTTGTCCTAGGCCTGTCCCCTGATCTTTTGCTATAACACATACTTAAGGTGCAGCCTTCTTACCTAAATCAGTACTTTACTGTTGCTGTTGCTGCCTATTACAGCCAGTTATTTATTTAAAAAGTAGTGAAAAAATGCCTAGGTAGTTTGATTGCAGCATGTTAAATCCATAAATCTGGACAGAAGCCATGGAGTCTTACCTTTTCTCTCTCTAGCTTGGATGAACACCGGCCTTATGCTTTCTATTACAGGACTAGTTGACCCAGTTCTTCATATTGGTTGCACATTAGAATTGCATAGGACCCCCTCTAGACATTTACATTTTATTGGTCTGTTGTGCAACCTGGGCTTTAGGTGATTCTAATGTGCAGCCAAGGTTGAGAATCACTCCCTATGTAATCCCTAGTGGTCATGGCAGGATAACCTCAATCCAGTCCTCTTTGACCTGAAAATATCTTTATTGATATTCCATGCATGGCTCTCAATTCAAAGTGTACAGTGGGTCAAGGCTTAGGTAGTAAAATGGATCATCCATTTGTCCTCAGAATAATTCTGGAGGGAGATATTGTCATCCATCCAGTTTCCTCTCTATACCAAATACAAAGTACACATAAATAAGCAAAACAAATTTTCAAAGTTCCTTCTCTAGAATCCTCTTTCTTTTGCATATGTAGTTTCAGTGGAGATTTCTCAACTAGCTGAAATGGAGCACTTGAATATATTAAAAGAGCCCAAACTGCTTACAGCAATTTCTATTTGTAAAATAAACAGGTGGCATTGTTAATGGAGAAAAGGAAGGATCCTGCCTGTGGTGATGGTAATATGTTTGATTATTTATCTCTTAGCCTGTCTTCTAAGTGGGATTTCAGTGTCAGTTAACTTTCACTTTTCTTGGATTGTTTTTTTGTGAATGAAATGAACTAGTTAAGGCTTAAGTATTTCTGAATAATATATGAAATGTGAAATGAGTCATTTTAGGATCTTTCTTCTGGGATGTCAAAGACCTAACCAAGTAACTCCCAAATGAGGTTCCAGATTCATTTTTCTCATCCCAGGTAGTAAACGTGTTTTAATGGGTTTGTTTCTTGCCCATGGCAACCTCAACACAGAGGGGAGAACTGTTTTATTACCCTAAAATAGTGAGAACCACTGTTCAAACTAACTAGCTACCAAGTGACTTCTAACTCATGAAGAAAATTTGTATTTAAGAGCAAGTTCAAATGTAGCAGGCTCTCTTCTGAGAGTATTCTGGATACCACGGAAAGTTTCATTTATATATTGCTTACAAGTACGTGGTAATTTGAACTTCAGTAGGTGATATGTGCAAGGAGAAAAAGTAGGTCAAGGAGAAAGTTGGTTAGTGCAGAGGACTGACTTAGCATCAGTCTGTGAAATTTCATTAAAGTAGCACTAAGGCCTGGCTGTTTGCTTAGCATGTAAATGCTGCAGTGTCCAAGAAAATGCCTCCTATGCCTTAGAAAATTTGCTGAAGGCTTCCTGTTACTGGTGGAGTAGAAAAGCAATAGCCTTTGAGACTCCAAAGAGAGTAGCCCCCTTAGGGTTTTCATACTGAAGAACCTTGTGGAGTACTGTGAAACATTGTTGAACTTTATGCAAATTATACTGCACTGGATTTTAAGATTTTATGGGGAGAGAGTAGAGCAGAGTGGGGAAGTAATGATAAAAGATAAATACGTAAACTTGTACTATATTTTAAGCAAGGAATGAAACAAATTCCCTAACAGGAATTCCCTGTCAGCACTGTGAAGTTTGGTCAAGTTCTGCCTAATGGGTTGGCTTGCTGATTCCTCTTAAACCTCTAGGAAATCCTTTCTAAGACAGCAAAACAAACGTTAGTTTGAGTACTACTATTTCACCACCCTGCTCCATCCCCCTACTCTCAACGAAAGAAAAGCATTCCCAAACTATAGGCAAAAGAAATGTGTTCTCAGTCCATTAATTTTTCATCTGCTATGATCTCTGTTCACAGTTTTAGCACATTGCATTATTTTGTAATCTGATAGCAGAACATCAGGAACTAATGGCTTCCTTCCCTTTAAGAAATCTTAAAGTTAGAACTTTTTTTTTTTTTTTTTTTTTTGAGACAGGGTCTTGATCTGTCACCCAGGCTGGAGTACAGTGGTGCAATTATAGCTCACTGCAGCCTCCACCTCCTGGACTCTATCCTCCTGCCTCAGCCTCCCAAGTAGCTGGAACTACAGGCATGTGCCACCACGCCCAGCTAAATTTTCTATTTTCTTTTAGAGACAGAGTCTCACTATGTTGCCCAGGCTGGTCTCAAACTCCTGGGCTCAAGCGATCCTCCCACCTAGGACTCCTAAAGTTACAGGTGTGAGCCACTGTGCTTGGCCTAGAACTCTGTTTTTGGCATTTCTTTCTAAATGAGTACATTGGAAGAACATTTAGGTTTCCAGGCTCCTCATAATTTCTGAATGGGACCCGCTCTGCTCTGCCTCTGAAAGGAGGAGAAAAGGCTGAGGGTTCAAAGACAGAAAAGTCAATGTAGCAGAAATTTGATTTCCTTCAGATGGACATAGTCTGAAAGAAATCTATCCAGCTGTTCTCTATGGTGCTTATATGATGGGTGACAGCTGTCCCCATCTACCTGTCCCTGGCACTGTGCCTTCACACTGGTCACTGTGAAAAGCAGATCACACTGGACTCAGAGGCCAGAATCCAGGACAAGATCCCCCTTCTCATCTTGAGCCCATCACATCTTTGTATAGCTGTTAATGTAGCATTTACTTCTCTATGGGAAACTCTTGGGTTTTTAACCCAAGAAGAAATTGTAAAGCATTTAAACTAGTCAGAAAATAAGATTCTGATGGTAGCGATCAAATAAAGGAAAATTTCACTTCCTCTCAGTTGATATTGATTGATAGCAAGGATCAACTATGCCCACCTCTTCCTAAGTTTCTAAAGGCTACCATAATATTTGTAAACAACAAATTTATCTAATATTTTTTACAACTTGCTAATCAAGGAGGATTCATATTAAAACAGACAATCAGTTTCTAAAATGTTATCCCTGAAAGGGAATGGAATAGAGTATTTTTAGCTGTAAGAACCTACCAGTCTGTTTTTTCCCTTTGAAAAAAACTAATGTTTGAGATTTGTGTCTTTTCATCTGAAGCAGTTACTCCATTAATAGTAAAGATGCCTCGGGAAAGTCAGTGAACCAGAATAGTGCTCTTGCACCACTGAGGGTGCTAGACTGGCTTTGTGCATCTTATTTCCTAAGAATATCAGTTTTTATTATGACCTTAATTATAAATACCTATATATAGGAGTAGGATTTTCTCTCACCCAACCCTACTTTAATCATTATCACTTAAGTGTAAACCTCCACCTCCCCCTCTTTCCCTTTACCGAAAAAAAATGCACTTTAATTCCTAAGGAGAGTGGCTGTTCCTGGCCCTGAAACCAGATTACTTCAGGAGGAGAGTTAAGGAGGGAGAGCTCTTACCAGACCCTGTGAAATGAACCAAATTTCTTAATGTAAACACACAAGTAATAACATCCACTTTTAAGTGGCCCCCACTCCATGCCAAAGGGAAAAAGAACCGCCAAATTGAAAAAGGGTTCTAAATACCTGTCCTGATTTTGGAAGTTTCACTGGGGAAAAACTACCTAAGATTATTTTCACAGCTACCAATTTGTCAGAAACTTTGGTGGTGTTTTGTGGGAGGCTGAGATTTTTTAAATTAAAAATCAAGTGAAAACACAAAGACTCTAAGACACGATCCTGATTTGTGTCATTTCTAAGTATCAGATTTGTTCTCCCTTCATTTGACAGGTGTTCTCAGTCTCTCCTCCTGTAAGATTCTGTCCTTCCCCTGATGACAAGCCAATAGTTCTTGGTGGGGTTGCATGTCTCCTAGAGCCCCAGGACCCCTGTCGTGTCGGGGAAGGGGGGAGGGCAGGAGGGTGGGCAGAGACTCGGGTTGGGGGAGGGAGTTCAAAGAAAGAGTGAAAATATGGGTTTATATAAACATATTTAAAGCAGTTTAGCAAAAGCTTTCTCGTTGAACAGCTTTAAGAACAATGTGAATGAAATCTTAGCAACTTGGTTAGTAATCTGAAAAGTCTATTAATGTATACTTGAAATTCTGTTTGTATAAAAATGCATTTTCCCCTTTATTTTAACACTGTGTAAAAGAACATTATGCATGTGAGTGGTTTGAGAATTAAATGGTTTAATACTCAGATTTGAATCTGTCTTTTCTGTATATAGAAAC